GATCTGGCCCTCTTGCTCTGGGCTCCCTTTTGTCTGACTGTAGACTCTGGGCACCCTGGCCGCTTGCAGGGGTGAGCACAGCTGTCATCTGCTCCTGAAGGCGCGGATGCCCTGACTGTGTGGATCCTGTCTGTGTGGCCCCTGGCACGCTGTGACCTCCTGCAGCACCGCACTTGCAGTGCTGGCTTTGATAATGGAGTTACTTTTAGGCTGATCTGCCTCCTAGCAAAATGCCTGACACCGAGTAGGTGCCTGGTAAGCACTGAGTAAAGACTGGCATTGAGTAAGAGACTTAGAAAAAGACGAGAAGTAGACAGGTGACCCTCCCAGGAGGAGACGTGGTCCGCAGCTGGCTGCACTGCAGTGTCCAGGGTGAGCGCCTGTCACACATGTACCTGTGAAAGGTGTAGCACGCAGACTTTCCCATCTCCTCTGTCCAGTGAAACTCGGGGCGGAATCAGCCGTAAAATACGAGACCAGAGTGATGCGGGATTCAGAAGTGTGTGTGGAATCTCATTCACCAGAATTTCAACATGGATTTTATTTTTAAGGATGGAAAAATAGAAGCAGAAGATTTCACAAGCAGGTTATACCGAGAACTTAATTCTTCACCTCAACCTTACCTTGTGCCTTTCCTGAAGGTAATTTCAAAGGCCCCGGTGCCTGCGAGCAGGCCTGACCCCTCGTGTCTGTCTTTCCACCCAGAGGAGCTTACCCGCCTTGAGACAGCTGACCCCCGACTCCGCGGCCTTCATCCAGCAGAGCCAGCAGCAGCCGCCACCGCCCACCTCGCAGGCCACCACTGCGCTCACGGCCGTGGTGCTGAGTAGCTCGGTCCAGCGCACGGCCGGGAAGACGGCGGCCACCGTGACCAGTGCCCTCCAGCCCCCTGTGCTCAGCCTCACGCAGCCCACGCAGGTCGGCGTCGGCAAGCAGGGGCAACCCACACCGCTGGTATGGAAGGGGCGCCTGACTGGTCTGCACAGATGCTCACCATTCTCTGCTGGCTCTGCCTCAGGTCATCCAGCAGCCTCCGAAGCCAGGAGCCCTGATCCGGCCCCCGCAGGTGACGTTGACGCAGACACCCATGGTCGCCCTGCGGCAGCCTCACAACCGGATCATGCTCACCACGCCTCAGCAGATCCAGCTGAACCCACTGCAGCCAGGTGAGGGCCTCGCGGGCCCCTGGCCGCTCAACTGTGTGGTTTCCACTGTGTGTTTGTTTTGTAGTCCCTGTGGTGAAACCCGCCGTGTTACCTGGAACCAAAGCCCTTTCTGCTGTCTCGGCACAAGCAGCTGCTGCACAGAAAAATAAACTCAAGGAGCCTGGGGGAGGTTCGTTTCGGTAAGGAATGGGCCTGTGTACGTTGGAGAAGCCAGTTAAAGTGATCTTCCCTTCTTTCCTCAAGGGACGATGATGACATTAATGATGTTGCATCGATGGCTGGAGTAAACTTGTCAGAAGAAAGTGCAAGAATATTAGCCACGAACTCTGAATTGGTGGGCACGCTAACGCGGTCCTGTAAAGATGAAACCTTCCTCCTCCAAGCGCCTTTGCAGAGAAGAATATTAGAAATAGGTACGTTGGTGTTTAATGACTGAGTTCTTATTTTAAAATACTGTTTTTCTTGCCTGACCTTTAGGTAAAAAACATGGTATAACGGAATTACATCCAGATGTAGTAAGTTATGTATCACATGCCACGCAACAAAGGCTACAGAATCTTGTAGAGAAAATATCAGAAACAGCTCAGCAGAAGAACTTTTCTTACAAGGTAACAGGCTGTTTGCCGAGGAGAGCGTCTTTTATGACAAGCAGTATTTTAACTTTCTTCATAGGATGACGACAGATATGAGCAGGCGAGTGACGTCCGGGCACAGCTCAAGTTTTTTGAACAGCTTGATCAAATCGAAAAGCAGAGGAAGGATGAGCAGGAGCGGGAGATCCTGATGAGGGCAGCAAAGGCGAGTGCTGGGTGTCTGCTGCTGCCGTCTGGTTACTTTTCTTTTCTGCCTCTTTCAAAAATAGTCTCGGTCAAGACAAGAAGATCCAGAACAGTTAAGGCTGAAACAGAAGGCAAAGGAGGTGAGCCCTGTTAGTCGTGAGTGCTCGTGGGCTGATGCTCCTTGTCTCCTTTTCAAAATAAAAGATGCAGCAACAGGAACTGGCACAAATGAGACAGCGGGACGCCAACCTCACAGCACTAGCAGCGATCGGGCCCAGGAAAAAGAGGAAAGTGGACTGTCCGGGGCCGGGCTCAGGAGCAGAGGTACGGCAGTGTTGTGGGATCGAGGTCCTGGGTAACACACTGTCTTCTCCTTTTTCATCACCAGGGGTCGGGCCCCGGCTCAGTGGTCCCAGGCAGCTCGGGTGTCGGAACCCCCAGACAGTTCACGCGACAAAGAATCACGCGGGTCAACCTCAGGGACCTCATATTTTGTTTAGAAAATGAACGTGAGACAAGCCATTCACTGCTGCTCTACAAAGCATTCCTTAAGTGACACAGGAGGACGCCTGGGGACTTTTTATATATTTGCAGATTACGCCTTTTTGTAACGAGCAAATGGGATATTGTTTAAAAAACAGCCACCTCTTTACAATGGAACAGTTTTATATTCCTGTTTCTAAATCAGCTCTTCAGTGTGAAAGAAAACACGTTTCTGTAACAGAGAGAACACAAAGGCCTGTGGATACTCTTAAAGGACAATTAAATCTTAACTCATCTTGATTGAGTGGCCTTCCTGCCAAACAAGCCATATATAAAGACTGATGGAATCGTTAGCAAATAATTAGCTGCCCTCTGTCAACTCATAGCAGTTTCTGCATTATTTGTGCATTTTGGTTTAGTTCTACCTAACTTACTATGTAGGTGTATGTCTACAGCCGATGACCTCATTTCGTTTATTTTATTTTTGTAATAGTCAGTTGGCAAAGCAAACTGATTTTTTAGACTATTTATCTTCCTTCCCTTCCCCTCCCACCCCGCTCTCCTCTCTGCCCCCTGCCCTCCCCTCCCCTCCCTTCCCCTCCACTCCGCTGAGAATCCTGGAGGAATACACAATTCATCGTTGCACCCCCACCTCAGAGTGTAATCGCATTTCTGCTTGGTAGAGGCCGAGCCCAGCAAAGGTGGCTCCTTCTGAATGTGTGGTCAGCATCTGTACAAATGCATTTTATTTGCTATAGTTTGTAAAGCTGTAAAGTTAAAAGAGATGAAAACCTTTTCAGCATAAATATATTTTACTTGCACTGTGTTTTTTAGCTAAAAGTGAAAACCTAGATTAAATAAAATCAAAGTTGAGAAGAATCATCAAAAGACTGTTTCTCGGTGTGAATCAAGTGTTGAAAAATGGTTGGTGTATTTTGTCAGTAATTGTACATAACTTTTGGCACATGACATAGAAATGGCTATGTAAACTATAATTATTTTGCTAAGAGACTGTATGCAAGCCTTGGGCCGACTTTACAGACGTCCAGAGCAAAGCCCCTTCTTTGTACCTATTTTTTTATTACAAATATACTAATTGGTTCTTTCTATTTTCAGAGGTTATTGTATGAAATTGTCTATTGATAGTACTTTTATGACTGTAAATACTCTGGCTTTCTCCGTGTGAATTCTCACATTAGACTTTAATTCGAGCGCGTGTGAACTGAACGCTGATCAGTATTTTTTATCAACACCTGAGAACTGTTACACCTTTTATTTTGTCTTTTAGGAAATCCCTGTCTTTCCATTTTTTCATGTAAATTTTGCACAGTTACTTGTTCATATGTAAATATTTTACTTTCAGAAATGAAGTTTTTAATTGCTATTGTTTTATATAGGATTGAAAGAAAATTAACTCCTTTATTAAAAACAAATTTATCTGTATTTGTTTTGCCTATTTTTCCTCCGTTTTCCAG